GAAGGAAGCCGCTGAGTGCAGCTGTGCGCGCCGGGGCGGTGCCTGTGCCTCTCTGGATTCCGTGTTTCTTCGGGGGTGCTGAGCAGCGGTGCTTCCGCGTCCGCGTTCTCCGGGTAGCTGATGTGCTGCAGGCTGCAGCCCGCGTGGTCGCGGCTCAGGTCCGTGTTGGGCTGGTAGGACTCCAGCGGGGAGCGAGCATTCCTCCGGAACCTGGGGCTGGACGACAGCAGCAGGAGGCGTGCTCCCATCTCCGGTAGTCCCCGGCTCCCGCTGCTCCCCTTTCTCCCCGGCCTCGGGCGCTGGCGGGCGCGGGCGAGGGGGTAGCGCAGGGGAGGCCCGCCCGCCACGGCAGGGGGCGGAAACCGCGGCCGGGCTCGGGGTCAGCGGCGACGAGCGGGCGGCTGCCCCGCTCGCCCTCGGCCTCCGCGCCCGCCCGCCGCTCCGCAGCGGAGGAGCCCTCAGGTTTGCGTTACTGCGGCCGCCACACCTACCTCAGCCCGCCGCGGCCAGGTCGGGCGGTGCCGCGCAGGCCGCCTCCCCCCCTCGCTTCCCAGTCGGCTTACGCATCCCCGGCGGCGGCGGCGCCGGCATCGGCTAGAGGTTCGGCTCAAGTCGGGGGCACTCGTGTCTGCGCCGAGCGGCGGGCGTGAGCGCGGCCCCTGGGCCCCGCGCGGCGCGGTGCTGCGAGGAGGATCCTCGTGGCCTTGCCCCGCCGGCGGCTTTCCAGAATTTTCTACGATTACGAAGTTTTGGCATTCAACCCTCCATCCTCTCAAACGCCCCACTGTTACTCCGCCCCCTTCCCCTAGGCCCCGCCCCCAGCCGCAGTGCCCTGCCTCTTCCATCCGTCTCCAGCCTCCTCCACGGCCCCGCCCCCTCAGGCCGGTCCGTCTCCCCTCCCACCTCACACCTCCGCCCCGCCCGTCAGCCCTGGCTCCGCCCAGCCACGGGGCTCGCCGCCACAGGCCCCGCCTCCAGCTCGCGGCCCCGCGCGCCGGATCGGCGTGCGTGCGGCTGGAGCCTTAAGCGTTTCCCCCGCCCGGCTTCATCCCTGCTGGCGGCCCAGCGTCGTTCTCCTCCTGCGCGAGGCGGCCAAGGCCTGCTGGCCCGGAGCCGCGCCTCCACCCGCGCGAGGTAGGGCTTCGAGGACCGGCGCGGCGCAGGTCTCCGGAGGCCTCCCGAGAGGGGCTAGGGTCGCCGGGCCGCGCGTGGGAGCGGGTGGGGCCCGGGAGGAGACGGCGCCCCGGAGGGGAGTGCGAGGCCTGGGCCGACGGTTACGGGCGCCGACCGGCGTTGCCTGGCCTGAACGCCCGGCCTTTCGGTGGAGGGCAGCTTGCCCCTGTATGTTGCGCCCTTCCGTGGGTCAGACCGGCGGCAAGGTGAGGCGGCGGCGGCAGCAGCAGCCGCCTTGCGGGGTGCACCGCCTGTTTCTTTTCTGGTTAGGTATCGTCCTTGGAGAAGATGGAAGCGGAGAGGCGGCCGGCGCCGGGCTCGCCCTCCGAGGGCCTGTTTGCGGACGGGCACCTGATCTTGTGGACGCTGTGCTCGGTCCTGCTGCCGGTGTTCATCACCTTCTGGTGTAGCCTCCAGCGGTCGCGCCGGCAGCTGCACCGCAGGGACATCTTCCGCAAGAGCAAGCACGGGTGGCGCGACACGGACCTGTTCAGCCAGCCCACCTACTGCTGCGTGTGCGCGCAGCACATTCTGCAGGGCGCCTTCTGCGACTGCTGCGGGCTCCGCGTGGACGAGGGCTGCCTCAGGAAGGCCGACAAGCGCTTCCAGTGCAAGGAGATTATGCTCAAGAATGACACCAAGGTCCTGGACGCCATGCCCCACCACTGGATCCGGGGCAACGTGCCCCTGTGCAGTTACTGTATGGTTTGCAAGCAGCAGTGTGGCTGTCAACCCAAGCTTTGCGATTACAGGTATGGTCTTCGTGGACACTCACTGTCCCAGAATTAGTTAATGCTTGTTTCTTCCTTCCCTCAGGTGCATTTGGTGCCAGAAAACAGTACATGATGAGTGCATGAAAAATAGTTTAAAGAATGAAAAATGTGATTTTGGAGAATTCAAAAACCTAATCATTCCACCAAGTTATTTAACATCCATTAATCAGATGCGTAAAGACAAAAAAACAGATTATGAAGTGGTAATTAGAGTTTATTTCTCTAATATGATTGATAAACCTTTTCACTCATGGCAATTTTTTTTAGCTAGCCTCTAAGCTTGGAAAGCAGTGGACCCCATTAATAATCCTGGCCAACTCTCGTAGTGGAACTAATATGGGAGAAGGACTGTTGGGAGAATTTAGGATCTTGTTGAATCCAGTCCAGGTAACTAAAGAAAAAAACTTTTTATATTAATGAAAAATAATTTGTCTTTTTCTTTTGTTTCTAGGTTTTTGATGTAACTAAAACTCCTCCTATCAAAGCCCTACAACTCTGTACTCTTCTCCCATATTATTCAGCTCGAGTACTTGTTTGTGGAGGGGATGGGACTGTAGGGTGGGTCCTGGATGCAGTTGATGACATGAAGATTAAGGTATTAGTCTTTAAGAACTACTACAGAAGGACTTCTAAGATAAATATACTATACATATATATATATATATGGGTTTTGTTGTTGTTTTGTTGTTGTTGTTGTTTTTTCTTGAGATACAGTCTCGCACTGTCACCCAGGCTGGAGTGCAGCGGCGCAGACACAGCTAACTGCAACCTCCATTTCTCAGGTTCAAGCCATCCTCCCACCTCAGCCTACAAAGTTGCTGAGACTATAGGTGTGCGCTACCATGCCTGGCTAATTTTTGTATTTTTTGTAGAGACAGGGTTTCACCATGTTGCCTGGGCTGCTGTCAAACTCCTGGGCTCAAGCGATCCTCCCACCTTGGCCTCCCAAAGTGCTGGGATTACATGGGTGAGCCACTATGCCCAACCTAATATAGAATAGAAAAATCTAAAACATATCTTCCATATTCTAGGGACAAGAAAAGTACATTCCACAAGTTGCAGTTTTGCCTCTGGGAACAGGCAACGATCTATCCAATACATTGGGTTGGGGTACAGGTTATGCTGGAGAAATTCCAGTTGCGCAGGTTTTGCGAAATGTAATGGAAGCAGATGGAATTAAACTAGATCGGTAAGTTACGTTTCCCCAAAAAGTAGATTTCTACGTGCTGTTTTTTTTAACTTCTGTTTTTTAGATGGAAAGTTCAAGTAACAAATAAAGGATACTACAACTTAAGAAAACCCAAGGTATGTTGTTAGTGCCTCAGTTGCAAGTGGTTAGTCTGTTGCTTATTCTTACCCTTTCTCACAGGAATTCACAATGAACAACTATTTTTCTGTTGGACCTGATGCTCTCATGGCTCTCAATTTTCATGCTCATCGTGAGAAGGCACCATCTCTGTTTTCTAGCAGAATTCTTAATAAGGTGTGTTGGATAAAATAACATTTCCTGCTTATTTAATATTATATTTTCTGTCCATTTTTCATAGGCGGTTTACTTATTCTATGGAACCAAAGATTGTTTAGTGCAAGAATGTAAAGATTTGAATAAAAAAGTTGAGGTAAGCTATTAACACTTTTTATTTTTTAAAGTTGTAGTCACTATCTATTTGTATTTCTTTAAAGCTAGAACTGGATGGTGAGCGAGTAGCACTGCCCAGCTTGGAAGGTATTATAGTTCTGAACATCGGATACTGGGGCGGTGGCTGCAGACTATGGGAAGGGATGGGGGACGAGACTTACCCTCTAGCCAGGTATGTACATTTGTGGTCTGTTTTTTTATGTCATATAATCCATATTTTCTTTTTCCAATTTTAGGCATGACGATGGTCTGCTGGAAGTCGTTGGAGTATATGGGTCTTTCCACTGTGCTCAGATTCAAGTAAAACTGGCTAATCCTTTTCGAATAGGACAGGCACATACAGTGAGGGTAGGTGAAATATAGCTGTAACAGGCTAATTTACTTTTAAACATTATTTGTTCCCTAATATCAGCTGATTTTGAAGTGCTCCATGATGCCAATGCAGGTGGATGGGGAGCCTTGGGCCCAAGGGCCCTGCACTGTCACCATAACTCACAAGACACATGCAATGATGTTATATTTCTCTGGAGAACAAACAGATGATGACATCTCTAGTACTTCGGATCAAGAAGATATAAAGGCGACTGAATAGATGGATGAGGGAGTGAAAACTTTGCATAGAATCCTCACGCAAGTAGATACATGTTCATCCAAAAGTATTAATAGAAATTCTCTATCAGCTATTCAGTCTTAATTTCACTAGTAGTATAATGGGTATACATTTTTGTAAATAGCATCCCCAAACCAGCCAGCCTTCAGTTATTTACAAATGTTTGTTCTTTTTTCAGCAAAATACTTCAAATGAATAGTATTAACTTACAAAAAGTCACAAAAACTTACATGAGAGTGAAAATTTGTTATGACTGTTTTGAGAGTGGGACTCACTCTGAAGTATGTGCTGTCTCATGTCTTATTTTTGAACCATGCATATGATGGACACACAATGGATGGACACATTATATCTCCAACAAGGTGTGGGTGGAAAGATCAAATTAACCTGCTTTTTTGAAAGGAAATGATTACTGTCAAACCAGCATGGTTAATTGTGAGCATCCTCCTGCAGCATGCCCCTTAAGATTTTCTACAACCCAAACCAAGTGTATGTATTGATTTCTAGGAACCCCCAAAAGGAGAATAGTAAAAAAAGATCATACTTAAAATTTGTATTACAATTTTTATTTTAGGAACTTATTCAGACACGTAAATGTTGTTTAATTCTGTAGGTAACCATTTGAGCTGCAATTCAGGATCTTTTTTATAACACCAGTGTAGCCAAAAGAGAAACAGATAAGTGAATTGGTAAGAAATAAGATTCAGAGCACTTGGGATTGTAAGTTATAGGTTCTGAGCTGAACTGTTTATCAGCCGCTCTTTTTATTAAAAGACAGTGTCAACACTTCAAAAAACGTGCTTAAAGGAGACAACGGTGAGATTAATTGCTTAGAAAAAGCTCAAGGCTGACTGATAAGTTTTAAAAATTTGGTGGTCTTGTAGTATTTTGAAATACAGTAGTCTTTTAACAGAATTTCCCCTTAGGGAGGTAAGTGGACAGAAATCTTTGCTAAAATGTTTATATCATATTTATTTTAAAATGAGAGAGATATATTTTTAAATTATTTATTATTTACCTTGTGGTATGGTACCTGTGTTTAGTGTTTACGTTCTGTAGCTTTATTTAATAAGTTAAATTGATCACATAAATTCTGCTAGTCACAATCAGATAGAAATTTAGTCTATTAATTAAAATTCTAATTTAATTCTCCTGACAGAAATCTAGATATTCTTATTCTTCACAAATATTCCTCATTGTATTGAAAAATGAAGGAGGGCATGAAAAGCACTAGGGAACTACTTTTGGATAACTGAAAGCTTTGTTTCATTGTTTTATTTGCCCCTCAATTGCCACAAACTTACTGAAGGGCTAGTTTCATGGTTCCCATTAGAGGGTGCTTGTTCGCTGCTGTTGACCAGCCCAAGGGTCGTGACCCACAGGTCGGCTGACCCAGAGGGCATCCAGCCTGGTGTTTTTCTGACACATGGCCCAGGCTTTGTGGTCTTTCATGACATTAATCTCTGAAAGATCAGAATGTATCCCCCAAAATACCATTAGCTATCTTTGAGGGTCTATTATGAATCTGTCATCCATGAATTGCCATAAACCTAAGTTTGCCTCACCTCAGGCCCAGACCATGTTTTCAAAGAGCAACTTAGTAATGTATACAGTAGTCAGTACATTTTATGAAATACTCTATTTTGCTAAATTAACCTCTTGCAGATCTCCTCAGGTGATCTTAAATTCTAGTCTTGAGAAACTTTGTGAGCAGATCTGTTTTCAGCTTCTTTATATACCTTTCATGGTAAGTAACCATGGCAGTGAGGATGGCAGAGTTTTGTTTTTTTTTTTTTTAATGGGCCAATCATGTTCTGAGTATTATGAAGTTTATCCTTTCATTCATGATCAAAATTGTTAAAGACATCACATTTTATAAATACACTGTTAAATCCACTTTGCTGTAGGTTATAGTTTACCTGTTATATAATTCGTAGTGCTAATTGTAGTAGAAGCAAATCAATTTAGGATGTTGGAACGAAAATAATCACAATAACTAATACAGCTTTTTAATTGTGAAAACTACAATTAAAAATTATAATTTTAATACCAACCATAATATTACACTGTATTTAGAACAGGCTTATGTAAAATGCCCTCATTTATCTAAATAAGTTGATTTTTTGGTTATTGTAATCTAGTAAGGTTTTTGCATCACTACTGGTCTGTCATGAAGTTTTTCTGCTGGCTTATTCACTTATTTAGACTTCATTTAGGGAAGCTATTTCAGAATACCATCTCATAAAATGTATCATTATCTTGTTTTTGCAAAATTCACTTACTTTTTGGGCACATTTACCCAGCATTTCAAATAAGTGTATAGGCATGTGCCTTGTTTAAGTACAATTTATAAGACTTCATGTTTGCAAGTTACATATTAGGGTAGTGATTGTTTATATTACCAGGGATTCTACACTTTACCAAAAAAAATTGCCATAAGATTTTCCTGTTCCATTTTAAATTGTCTTGATATTTAAAAAAATAACTTCTACATTCTCAGGAAGAAATACATGAAGTAAATCATATCTCCATGTCTGTTTCCAGATTTCTCTAATCTTTTTACTATCCCAATACATTCCTAATTCCTATAAACGTAGTGGCTTAAATACTGAATACCTGGCAGCTCTTAAAGATCCCTTAGGCAGATGATGATAATTTTCAGTGTTTCGTCATGTTTAATAGAAATCAAACTGACTTGTGTTTTAAAATACAAGTTGTCTGCTAGTAAAGTTACATGATTTAGGTGTGTTTTAGGTTTTCTGCAACAATTAGCTGTGAACCCCTAATGTAGCTAAGTTTATACAAATTTTATAATCAAAATTATTTATTTTTATTTTTTTAGAGTATGTCAAAAACATATAGTGTTTGCTTTGTGAAATACATTTGCTTAGAGTTATAAAATATACTGTGACTCAGAAATTGTAAAGTCAGTTTGCGTTGTAAAAATGAATACTACCAGCATGTCAAAAGAAAAATAATTTACATTTGTAATATAAAGTAAAATTGTATTTAATATATTTATTGAATTTTAAATTTGCACTAACTTGAAAACTTTAAAGGTTATACTAATTTAATGATTAATGTGGACCCAAATACATAATTTGGCCAAAAAAGTCATTAGAATGGGTAATGGTTTTGTGTGGTTTTCCTTCAAAATGATAATATTGAAGCAAGAACCAGCATTTTATATTGATAATTTTTTTAATATTTCTACCCAGTTGAGGACAGTGGAATATAAGTAGATATATTTAAAATATCTAGATATTTAAAAAGAAAGAAAAGGTTGTTTATCCCAATCTGAATTCATTCTCAGCAACAAGACAGAAAAGGTGGTTTGGGTTTTGCTTTTAAACAGTGTCCCCCTGTCTTTTTCAATTTTTCCCTTGAAGCCTTTCTCTTGTTCTTCAGAGTACGCGCTGCAGGCTATCTGCAGCATCAGAATGCCTGGGCAGGCTGTTGAAAGTATGGATTCCTGAGCCCAACCCTTAACTTAATGATTCCCTGTCTCTGGAGATGCAACATAGAAATCTCTGTTTTTATTAACAAGCGCCTCAGGCGATTCTTAAGCATACTGAAATTTGAAAGCTTCTGGTCTGAACCTCATGTATTCACCTAGGGCTTTTGCTAGGTGGGATACCATGCCGAAAAATTGAATTAATTGTATGTTCTTAAAATTGTTTTTCTTCTACTCCGCTGTCCTCTTCCCTCAAAATCACTTTTCTAAAAGAACTCTATGAAAAACTTATTTGTATCATACCCAAATTGATATATTTGTCTGAACTCTGTTACATAAAAATTGGTATGATTCATATGTGGAATCAGTTTTTGGACTGTGACCCATGCAGTGTTGGGGGACAAGGAGTTGCTTCAGGAGTTAGTGCAGTGCGCCTCCAAGGGGCAGTGAGCCATGGAGGCGCCTGCCTTCTCACTGCAGTCAATGCAGCCACACTTGTGTATACTGAGTGCTGCTTCAGATCTCAGTAGATAAAATAATTCCACATTTAAAATGATTCTGCTATTTTTTATAAAGGGTTTGAAAGCCACTACTATAATGACTTTGTCACCTAATTGATTTTCTACTAATTTTTACATATTCAGAAACTTCGTGTTTTTTTGGTGGACAGAATATTTTGGAGGTCTCCGTCGCTGTTTAGAATGTGGCCACTTGGCTGTTTCACAGTTTTTAAAGCTATTTTATTGAATAGTAAAGCAGTGAACTTAGCCTTTGTTCTTTGTGTTTCTAATTTAAGCATATAGTCTATTTAATTTTTGATATGTAAATACACATCAATACATATATATTTACCCATGTGGCCCTGTGTAGTCAGTGCATGAGGCTTGCATAGCCCAGAAAGGTACATTCCAGGGTTCTGGGGAAAGAATTTTAAAATGCCATCCTCTAATACAGACGTTTATAAAACTTAAATGAAATGATTGGGCTTAACCATATGCAAGAAAGTCTGCAGAAAATAAATCACCTAGAAACTATAAATAGAAATGTGCTGCTGAGGCTGGGCACGGTGGCTCACACCTGTAATCCCAGCACTTGGGGGGCTAAGGGAGGCGTATCACCTGAGGTCAGGAGTTTGAGACAAGCCTGGTCAACATGGTGAAACGCCGTCTCTACTAAAAATACAAAAAAAATTAGCCAGGTACATTGGCACATGCCTTTAATCCCAGCTAATCAGGAGGCTGAGGCACGAGAATTGCTCGAACCCAGGCGGCAGAGCTTGCAGTGAGCGGAGATCACATGACTGCACTCCAGCCTGGGCAACAGAGCAAGACTCCATCTCAAAAAAAAAAAGGCCGGGCGTGGTGGCTCACGCCTGTAATCCCAGCACTTTGGGAGGCTGAGGCAGGTGGATCACGAGGTCAGGAGATCGAGACTATCCTGGCTAACACGGTGACACCCCGCCTCTACTAAAAATCCAAAAATTTAGCCGGGCATGGTGGCGGGCACCTGTAGTCCCAGCTACTCGGGAGGCTGAGGCAGGAGAATGGCGTGAACCCGGGAGGCAGAGCTTGCAGGGAGGCGGAGCTTGCAGCGAGCCGAGATAGTGCCACTGCAGTGGGGCCTGGGCCAAAGAGTGAGACTCCATCTCAAAAAAAAAAAAAAAGAAAGAAATGTGTTGCTGGTATCAGATATCAGACCAAGAACACTTCAGTCTCTCTAAGGATGCCCTGAGCTACCTCACTGTTAAAGGACGACATCAACACAGAATGCACTAAACAGGAAATAAGCTGTAATCTAGAGAATTTCCATTATGTGTTACTTTTTGGTGACTAACATGGAATGTTGAAAAGGAAGAGCTGGAAAGCTCAGTTGTTTTCCTTGTTCCTCTGACATTGTCCAGGCAAGAGGGCATCCTGATCAGATGAGTAGATTTGGCTGAGAAAAACCCTAGAGTAAGGCAGGCACTTTGTGGAGGTGGATGATGATGGCTCATAAAAACGTTTGTTCTCAGTCCAGTTCAGGGCTCTGCCAGCAGTCTTTCAGATCTGAACTGCTTAAACAAACCCTACAGATAAATTGGCACTCTGATTTGTAATTCTGTTTGTACAAGTTTAGAGCAGCCTAGCTCGAGTCCTCAACCCCAGTCCTCTTAGAAGTGAACTGATTGCACTGGATCCCTAAACCCACAATGTTGAGGACACATGTGATGACTCCACTTGCTCAGCCAGCTGGCCTCTTGCACTTTCCCCTGCCCACCACTTGTAACTACCACTTAATTATCTTGTGTTAATTGCTTTTGTTGTGTTGGGTCTGTATTTTTGTGGTCAGTGCCTGCAGGCAGAAATGTGAAAGCATTTGGTATGTTGAAGATACTTGCTTCTTTTTTAATAAAATTAAAAGTGCAGCACGTAAGTATGATACTGTGTAGTTTTTTGACACAACCATGAGATACAATAAGCAGCTTTGACTTAGTGTCCCAAAAAGTGGTTCTTGGTCTACAGCAGGGCAAACATATATGTGGCAAGTTCTGATCACATACTTTTAGACAGAAAGAATAAAAAATTCATATTGCATGGCTTTTGTAGCCTAAGAGCACAGAATCATACACGTGTGTTAGGAGAAACATTCATTCTCACGCATATAAACTGGCTCCTGGCAGAGTAGAGCAGTAAGTGGGATCAAAGGTGAATTCACCTTATTTTCAGTTGGTAGAGTATGGAAAAATGTATCACTTATTTGAAATACCTGAATGGAAACCCAGCCTCTACTACTGTAACTTAACACTTGTTCTTCCTGAGCCTCAAATTTTCTTTCTCTGTAAGAATGGGAATTAATGCCCACCTACGGGTTGCAAGTGCTTACAGGAGCTGGGCAAGCAACGAAGGTAAGAGTTGTAGAGACTTCGGTAAACTGGAGCACATGATTCCTGGGAAGCAGGCCTAGTGTAAACAATTTATTTTTCTAGAAAAGACAGAAGTTTAGAGTATATGAAATCTAATTTTTAAGTATTGGTTGGCAACTAATTGACTATCGTCTACCATAAGGTTATATGATAATTATTAGGGCAGGAGAGTGAATGCATCTTAATATGCATGGCAGAACTGTGTGTTTCCTTCCATCTGGATTTTCATAAAGCTTTCTGATTTATCAGTAACGATCTGAAAAATGTACTGTGGCATGTAACATCTTTTATTCATTTTATTAGGCATTAGAGGAAGAATATTCTGTAGTCCTGCTTTATTCTGCCATCTTTACCTGGAAATCCATTTTTATAAAATTTTTGTAATAAAAATTCACTTGATCACTTGCCTGCTTTCTTTTAAACAGTGCCAAGCG